TCCTTTCCTATCCCTCCAATCAAAGAGTAAACTAAGCTTAGCTGTTACTTACAGTGCAGTATGAATTTTTGGGATGTATTTGTGCTTTTGAAAGTGCTTATTGTTTCAAAGCTTAGTAGACAAAGCGCAGTGCCAAACCTAGTTAGACTGCTGATGAAATTACAGTCACTCTGGGGCCTGTGAAGAGGAGCAATTTCTGGAGCAGTTGAGCTTTGCTAGGAGGCATAATATTACTCTCTTGTAGGTCAAGGGCCTGTACCAATTGGAAGTCAATGAAAAATTCAACCTAATACAGCATACCACTAATGGGCTGCTGCACTGGAGGCTAGGCTTAAATTTCCCTTAAAAGAAGTAAAAAATAAATTCCTTATGAAAAAGCATGGAGAACATTAATGAAAATGAATTCTCCCTTACCATCAGAGAGGTGGAGCCATTGTAGAAAGTGATTCAAAGAGCTTCCCCAATATGAGATATGAGGCATATTCACCCATAACAGCCTTATCCATTGGCTTGTCAATTATTCAAGCTTTGATGTGTAGAAAGCCCTTTAATACACTAAACTCTTGTACTCTTAAGCCCAAAAGCACCCCGGGCCCAACACCCTGTCCAGTTGCATAGGCTGCACAGGCAAGGGTTAACAGTACAACTAATGAAAATTGGGTAGGTCAGCAAAGTTGATCTCTTCTCCCTGGGCTCACCACAAAGGAAAACACCGCCATACTGGAGTGGGAAGACTCATCCCAAAGGTCGCCCCCACAACCTCTGAATCTTGTGGAGGAGACTCAAAATAAATACAGCCTAGGAGATCAAAGACCAGAAAGCCCCATTGGCTCCAAGGAAAGTCAAGTCAATACCCTAGCAGGGGGAAGAATTGCTTCACTCATCCTGGAACCTCCAACCCCAAGGAGGTGGGGGAAGGGGGGCACCCCACATGACCTGTACTGAAATAGGGAAGGAAGGGGAATGTGTGATGGGACTAGGAGTTTGAGTGAGAGATATAGGGAAGGAAGGGAAGTAAGCAGTCACAGACGCTGGCGGCCACCAGAAGTTTGAGCCTCTTTGGTAGCAGGAGGCTGGAAGAAAGGACAGAAGTAGCTCTGGCTGTGATGGGGATCTTACTGGGCCTGCTACTCCTGGGGCACCTAACAGTGGACACTTATGGTAAGGCAGAAAGGGGGGCCTGGCTGCCATTGGTTTGCTTCTTTCCTCTGTTCCGCCTCTTCAGGCCGTCCCATCCTGGAAGTGCCAGAGAGTGTAACAGGACCTTGGAAAGGGGATGTGAATCTTCCCTGCACCTATGACCCCCTGCAAGGCTACACCCAAGTCTTGGTGAAGTGGCTGGTACAACGTGGCTCAGACCCTGTCACCATCTTTCTACGTGACTCTTCTGGAGACCATATCCAGCAGGCAAAGTACCAGGGCCGCCTGCATGTGAGCCACAAGGTTCCAGGAGATGTATCCCTCCAATTGAGCACCCTGGAGATGGATGACCGGAGCCACTACACGTGTGAAGTCACCTGGCAGACTCCTGATGGCAACCAAGTCGTGAGAGATAAGATTACTGAGCTCCGTGTCCAGAAACGTGAGTCACTATGGGGGTAGGAAAGCACTGATCCAGAGTTTCCTGTCTTGTCTTTTCTTTGCAGTCTCTGTCTCCAAGCCCACAGTGACAACTGGCAGCGGTTATGGCTTCACGGTGCCCCAGGGAATGAGGATTAGCCTTCAATGCCAGGCTCGGGGTTCTCCTCCCATCAGTTATATTTGGTATAAGCAACAGACTAATAACCAGGAACCCATCAAAGTAGCAACCCTAAGTACCTTACTCTTCAAGCCTGCGGTGATAGCCGACTCAGGCTCCTATTTCTGCACTGCCAAGGGCCAGGTTGGCTCTGAGCAGCACAGCGACATTGTGAAGTTTGTGGTCAAAGGTGAGCGGCCCTCTTTCCTGGTGAGCATCTTAGGTCCCTTCAATCGGTTCCCTTTTCCTTGCAGACTCCTCAAAGCTACTCAAGACCAAGACTGAGGCACCTACAACCATGACATACCCCTTGAAAGGTGAGTTTTGCTAGAGTCTGAGGAAGTAGTAGGACATCTCTGACCCTATTCTCTATATTCATAGCAACATCTACAGTGAAGCAGTCCTGGGACTGGACCACTGACATGGATGGCTACCTTGGAGAGACCAGTGCTGGGCCAGGTAGGAATATTGTCAGGATTTCTATCTTTTCTCAAATACCACTTGATCTTGTTTTACCCTCTAGGAAAGAGCCTGCCTGTCTTTGCCATCATCCTCATCATCTCCTTGTGCTGTATGGTGGTTTTTACCATGGCCTATATCATGCTCTGTCGGAAGACATCCCAACAAGGTTAGTGATGAATATGAGAAGGTGGCTTTGGCAACTTCTGACATGATTCCTCCTTTTTTTCTAGAGCATGTCTACGAAGCAGCCAGGTAAGAAAGTCTCTCCTCTTCCATTTTTGACCCCGTCCCTGCCCTCAATTTTGATTACTGGCAGGAAATGTGGAGGAAGGGGGGTGTGGCACAGACCCAATCCTAAGGCCGGAGGCCTTCAGGGTCAGGACATAGCTGCCTTCCCTCTCTCAGGCACCTTCTGAGGTTGTTTTGGCCCTCTGAACACAAAGGATAATTTAGATCCATCTGCCTTCTGCTTCCAGAATCCCTGGGTGGTAGGATCCTGATAATTAATTGGCAAGAATTGAGGCAGAAGGGTGGGAAACCAGGACCACAGCCCCAAGTCCCTTCTTATGGGTGGTGGGCTCTTGGGCCATAGGGCACATGCCAGAGAGGCCAACGACTCTGGAGAAACCATGAGGGTGGCCATCTTCGCAAGTGGCTGCTCCAGTGATGAGCCAACTTCCCAGAATCTGGGCAACAACTACTCTGATGAGCCCTGCATAGGACAGGAGTACCAGATCATCGCCCAGATCAATGGCAACTACGCCCGCCTGCTGGACACAGTTCCTCTGGATTATGAGTTTCTGGCCACTGAGGGCAAAAGTGTCTGTTAAAAATGCCCCATTAGGCCAGGATCTGCTGACATAATTGCCTAGTCAGTCCTTGCCTTCTGCATGGCCTTCTTCCCTGCTACCTCTCTTCCTGGATAGCCCAAAGTGTCCGCCTACCAACACTGGAGCCGCTGGGAGTCACTGGCTTTGCCCTGGAATTTGCCAGATGCATCTCAAGTAAGCCAGCTGCTGGATTTGGCTCTGGGCCCTTCTAGTATCTCTGCCGGGGGCTTCTGGTACTCCTCTCTAAATACCAGAGGGAAGATGCCCATAGCACTAGGACTTGGTCATCATGCCTACAGACACTATTCAACTTTGGCATCTTGCCACCAGAAGACCCGAGGGAGGCTCAGCTCTGCCAGCTCAGAGGACCAGCTATATCCAGGATCATTTCTCTTTCTTCAGGGCCAGACAGCTTTTAATTGAAATTGTTATTTCACAGGCCAGGGTTCAGTTCTGCTCCTCCACTATAAGTCTAATGTTCTGACTCTCTCCTGGTGCTCAATAAATATCTAATCATAACAGCAACTTCAGTTGTGTTGGTCTTCTCTCACAGTATG